CGTGTCCAATCAATAAATAGCAACAACAATAATAATACTAAAACATCCTTTCCCTTAAGATAAGGTAAAAGAAGGAAACAGGTGATGGTTTCTTGTTTTGCGATGGGAGCAGGTGAAAAGTTAGAAAACAAAACTGCGAAAAGAAACAAAAATTCCCACCGACCTGCAGACATTTCAATTTATTTTAGAAACTATTTTCTTGTACACATATTCTTAAGTGCATATTTCCTTACCTCTTGCTTAAAGAAAAAATCAACAGAAAGCTTTATTTTCTGGACAAAGATCTATGTCAATTTGAGAATGTTAAAAAAGTGAACTCAAAGCTGTCTCTTTTGAATCACATTATGACATTCGTCAGCATCAATGACTTTCTCTAAACGAGAAAATAAAAAAAAAGTCCAAATAACTTGCCTTTATAAAGATTCCAAGTAAGAGAGACTTGGCAGGTCTGCGGTTGCCATAAAAAAGATTTCCCGAGTCCGGGCAACAACAGCAGACACACTTTTTTAAAGTCCGACAATGCAAAAGCCAAGCAATGAATTTCCCCCCTCCTTTCTTTTTCTTTTTCTTTTTCTTTTTTTTTTTTTTTTTTTTTGCCCCCTCAAGAACAAATTGTTGCCTCCTTTTACATCCATCCTACCAGAAGGGGGACCTTTCCACTTTCAGATGCTCCTCTGCTTTAATTTCTGAAGAGGAAAAAAAGCGAGCAGAAGAGCCCCGAGATCCGCCGTGGAGCTCTAATAACGCAGCTGCGGCGGCGGCGACGGCGGCGGCGCGGGGTGTGCGAGCGGCCGGGCGGGCGGCGCGAGGGGCGGCGGCGCAGGAGCGGGCGGGGCGCGCGGCGCGTGGGAGGCGGCGGCGGCGGCGGCGGCGGCGGGCGGGGCTCGGGGCGCTCGGCCGCCGCCTGGCTCCGGATCCGCGCGCCGCGGCCGGCGCCTCCAGTCCGGGTCTTGGCGGGCCCCCTCCTCCCTCCCGCTCCCCGCGCTCTCGCCTTTTAATCATGCCCCTCTGTCTGTGTGTGAGTGCAGGCAGGCTGACAATGATTTCCTCAGTGATTACGTACAGAGCGAGTCCCTGCGGGTTAGGGGCCCCCTCTGGAGCCATCCTGATGGCTTTGGGGGCCTTGCTTCCATTTTCCATTATTATGTGGACTACCGGAGCGACAGCGCAGTCCAAGACCTTGCAGGTTTGTGATGAGGAGGGAGCACACAGCACACTGAATTGAAACAACTTCAGCTGTTTGCTTTTAGGATGTCTCGCCGCAAGCAAGCGAAACCGAGATCCCTCAAAGGTAAGGAGGAACCCCCTGCTCCCCGCTTTCCCAACCCCATACTTACAGTGTTGATATTTTTCAGACCCCAACTGTAAACTTGAAGACAAGACTGAAGATGGAGAGGCACTAGATTGTAAGAAGAGGCCGGAAGACGGGGAGGAGTTGGAAGACGAAGCTGTGCACAGCTGTGACAGCTGCCTCCAGGTGTTTGAATCGCTGAGCGATATCACAGAACACAAGATTAATCAATGTCAACTGACAGGTAAACAATACTTATCACTTTTTTGTCTTCTTCAGATGAAATTTGTCATTGCTTCTTGTTGCAGATGGAGTGGATGTTGAAGATGATCCGACTTGCTCTTGGCCAGCTTCCTCACCTTCTAGCAAGGATCAGACTTCCCCTAGCCATGGAGAAGGTTGCGATTTTGGAGAGGAAGAAGGTGGCCCTGGGCTTCCATACCCGTGTCAATTCTGTGACAAGTCGTTTAGCCGCCTCAGCTACCTAAAGCACCATGAGCAGAGTCACAGTGACAAACTGCCTTTCAAATGCACCTACTGCAGTAGGCTGTTCAAACACAAGCGCAGCCGAGATCGCCACATAAAACTCCACACCGGGGACAAGAAGTACCACTGCAGTGAATGTGATGCTGCGTTTTCCAGAAGTGATCACTTGAAGATCCACTTAAAGACTCACACGTCCAACAAGCCATATAAATGTGCCATTTGTCGCCGTGGGTTTCTGTCCTCTAGTTCCTTACACGGACACATGCAGGTTCATGAGAGGAACAAGGACGGCTCTCAGTCCGGTTCCAGGATGGAGGACTGGAAGATGAAGGACACTCAGAAGTGCAGTCAGTGTGAGGAAGGCTTTGACTTCCCGGAAGACCTCCAAAAACACATTGCAGAGTGCCACCCCGAATGCTCCCCAAATGAGGACCGAGCGGCCCTCCAGTGTGTCTACTGCCACGAGCTCTTCGTAGAGGAGACCTCCCTCATGAACCACATGGAGCAGGTGCATAGCGGGGAGAAGAAGAACTCATGCAGCATTTGTTCTGAGAGTTTCCACACAGTTGAGGAACTGTACAGCCACATGGACAGTCACCAGCAACCGGAGTCATGCAATCACAGCAACAGCCCTTCCCTGGTCACGGTGGGCTATACCTCCGTGTCCAGTACGACTCCAGATTCCAACCTCTCAGTGGACAGCTCAACCATGGTGGAAGCTGCCCCGCCAATCCCAAAGAGTCGAGGGAGGAAGAGGGCCGCTCAACAAACCCCTGACATGACTGGTCCCTCGAGTAAACAAGCAAAAGTTACCTACAGCTGTATTTACTGCAACAAACAATTATTTTCAAGTCTTGCAGTTCTGCAGATTCACCTGAAAACTATGCACTTAGATAAGCCAGAACAGGCCCATATTTGTCAGTATTGCTTGGAGGTCCTGCCCTCACTCTATAACCTAAATGAACATCTTAAGCAAGTGCATGAAGCTCAGGACCCAGGTCTGATTGTTTCTGCCATGCCTGCCATTGTCTACCAGTGTAACTTCTGTTCCGAAGTTGTCAACGACCTCAACACTCTTCAGGAACACATCCGATGTTCTCATGGATTTGCAAACCCTGCAGCTAAAGATAGTAATGCATTCTTTTGTCCCCATTGCTATATGGGGTTTCTCACTGACTCTTCCCTGGAAGAGCATATTAGACAGGTTCATTGTGACCTCAGTGGCTCCCGATTTGGGTCTCCAGTGCTTGGGACTCCCAAAGAACCAGTAGTAGAAGTCTATTCTTGTTCCTATTGTACAAATTCGCCAATATTCAACAGCGTTCTTAAACTGAACAAGCATATCAAAGAGAATCATAAAAACATTCCCTTGGCCCTGAATTATATCCACAATGGGAAGAAATCCAGGGCCTTAAGCCCCCTATCTCCTGTGGCCATAGAGCAGACATCTCTTAAGATGATGCAGGCAGTAGGAGGTGCACCTGCACGTCCCACTGGAGAATATATCTGTAATCAATGTGGTGCTAAGTACACATCCCTAGACAGCTTTCAGACTCACCTAAAAACTCATCTCGACACTGTGCTTCCAAAATTGACCTGTCCTCAGTGCAACAAGGAATTCCCCAACCAAGAATCCTTGCTGAAGCATGTTACCATTCACTTTATGATCACTTCAACGTATTACATCTGTGAGAGTTGTGACAAGCAATTCACATCAGTGGATGACCTTCAGAAACACCTGCTGGACATGCACACCTTTGTCTTCTTTCGCTGCACCCTCTGCCAGGAAGTTTTTGACTCAAAAGTCTCCATTCAGCTCCACTTGGCTGTGAAGCACAGTAACGAAAAGAAAGTCTATAGGTGCACATCTTGCAACTGGGACTTCCGCAACGAAACTGACTTGCAGCTCCATGTGAAACACAACCACCTGGAAAACCAAGGGAAAGTGCATAAGTGCATTTTCTGCGGTGAGTCCTTTGGCACCGAGGTGGAGCTGCAATGCCACATCACCACTCACAGTAAGAAGTACAACTGCAAGTTCTGTAGCAAAGCCTTCCATGCGATCATTTTGTTAGAAAAACACTTGCGAGAAAAACACTGTGTATTCGAAACCAAGACACCCAACTGTGGAACAAATGGAGCTTCCGAGCAAGTGCAGAAAGAGGAAGTGGAGCTGCAGACTTTGCTGACCAACAGCCAGGAGTCCCACAACAGTCACGATGGGAGCGAAGAAGACGTTGACACCTCTGAGCCTATGTACGGCTGCGACATTTGTGGGGCAGCCTACACTATGGAAACTTTGCTGCAGAATCACCAGCTCCGAGACCACAACATCAGACCTGGAGAAAGTGCCATCGTGAAAAAGAAAGCTGAGCTCATTAAAGGGAATTACAAGTGCAACGTGTGCTCTCGAACCTTCTTCTCCGAAAATGGCCTCCGGGAACATATGCAGACCCACCTAGGCCCTGTCAAACACTACATGTGCCCTATTTGCGGAGAGCGGTTTCCCTCCCTTTTAACTCTTACTGAACACAAAGTCACGCATAGTAAGAGTCTTGATACTGGAAACTGCCGGATTTGCAAGATGCCTCTCCAGAGTGAAGAGGAGTTTTTAGAGCATTGCCAAATGCACCCTGACTTGAGGAATTCCCTGACAGGCTTTCGCTGCGTGGTGTGCATGCAGACAGTGACCTCCACCTTGGAACTCAAAATCCATGGGACGTTCCACATGCAAAAGACAGGGAATGGGTCTGCAGTTCAGACCACAGGGCGGGGCCAGCACGTCCAAAAACTGTATAAGTGCGCATCTTGCCTCAAAGAATTCCGTTCCAAGCAAGATCTGGTGAAACTTGATATCAATGGCCTGCCATATGGTCTGTGTGCCGGCTGCGTGAATCTCAGTAAGAGCGCCAGCCCAGGCATTAACGTCCCTCCCGGCACGAATAGACCAGGCTTGGGCCAGAATGAGAATCTGAGTGCCATTGAGGGGAAAGGCAAGGTGGGGGGACTGAAGACACGCTGCTCTAGCTGCAACGTTAAGTTTGAGTCTGAAAGTGAACTCCAGAACCACATCCAAACCATCCACCGAGAGCTCGTGCCAGACAGCAACAGCACACAGTTGAAAACGCCCCAAGTATCACCAATGCCCAGAATCAGTCCCTCCCAGTCGGATGAGGTAACTCGCCTTTTTTAATGTTTGCTATTTAAGTGCAAAATAGGACTAATTCCAGTCTCCCTAGGATATTGTCTTCTCTATGACTGAAGAGACCAGCGCTCATGCCAACACTACTGAGATCTGGAATCTCAGCATAGCTTCACCGTGAGTTGAAATCCCCAGCTATGACTTGTGTGTATGGCAGAGAGATAATGACTCAAAAGTAAGATGCTATGAGCCACCATGCTGGCTTAGAGTAAATTAAAAAGAATATATATATTTGGGGATAACAAATTGGGTAGGGGTGGCTTTTTAATGCCATGTTGTCAACACTCACTGTTTTTCTTTGTCTTCTGGGTAGAGAGGAAAATACTTCCTCACAACAGGATTTTTAAAAATCCCCTACATTTATTAAGCACCACATGCCCATTATTCTGTTTAAAGACACTATCCCTGAGTTTGAGGCCTACTCTCTGGGTTTCAAAATCAATGTGTGCGTTTTTTTTTTTCTCCTTAGTTTCAGAGTAGTTTTCTGCTTTCTTTGCCGTGACGAGTACAAAAAACAAGTTCATTTATAATGAAATCATTTCATAAGTCATCATTTCTTAGTAGCTGAGCAGAGGATGGCTCATTTTAATATTTCTTTATGCTTTATCACCTGGTTTCTAAAAGCTCTTTCCACTTCCCTACCTGCCCCTATCTGGAGATCCATCCAAATGAAAACCCCAGGGAGATCCTTCTCCCTTCAGTTTGGGGTTACTGCATTTTCCTTATCTTGTCTCTGCACTCACACCCTGGCGGAGGCCCCCCTGTGGCTCCCTGCAGATAGCCATCAGTCAGCTGGCAGGGGCGGGCTGAGAAGACTGAGACAGAGCCTGGCCTCACAAAATGTGGCATCTGTGTGGCAGGCAAACTCCCAAACTTTGAAGCCACTTTCCCCCTTCTCCCCTCCCCAAGTAAATCTGCACTTTTCTCTCATTTAAATACATGAAATCCTTTCAAACTGCTGAGGACAGCTGGAAGAACATAGCTTTGATTATGGCTCATAGCTCATGGGTTGGATCAAATTGTTTCTTTTGAAACAAATATTAGTAGTTAAAAGCATATGAAATGAGGGTTTTCCAAGTTTTTACTTCGGAATTTTTTAAACCTATAGAAAAGTTAAAGGACCAACACAGCGAACACGTATGTGTGCCTGTGTATGGGTATCCCCAGGTCCTCCAGATAAGAATATTTTGTAGCGTTTTCTCTCTCTCTGCACCCCTTTTTAAAATCAACTTCAGCCACATGAAAGAAAGTTGCAGGTATCATGACATCTCCTAAGAATAAGGGTATTTTTTTGTTCAATTATGACATCATTAGCTAAAGCAATTCACTAAATTAAAAAAGGAAATTAAGTAATCCCATAATATCGTCTGTAAGAGGTTCATATTTAGATTTCCTCAGTTGTCCCCAAAATGTCTCATATTTTTAAGTTTTTGAATGAGAATTCTGAAAACATTAAGGCAGAAAATTACTCTTCTCCTTTGTTTTTATTTTGTAATGCTTAACATATGCCTACAAGAGATTGATACTCATGTTTAATTTACAAAGTGTGTAAAGTTGATTTTAAATGACTGCATTAGTCTGTGTGTCTGTGTGTGTGATTTTGGTGTTGCTTGTGCATTTTAAATGAGGCATAGCTGGACTCTCTTGTTTCTTAGTAGATTGTTTATGAAAGGGCATATGCCTGTGTCTTCTTATCTGTTCATGGTTTGTATTTTCTGATATTTATAAATTGCTGTAATTATAATAACATCTAAGAGGAAATATTTCAAAAACGAATGAGGACATATAAATAGTATTTACACATTAAGTTGGTTAGAATTACTCGATGAGGAGAATTTATCATTAAGGCTCGAATGACACCTAAAATCTTAGTGATATTTAGAAAGCCTATCTTTATCCTGCACTTACATAGGATAATACTTCAAATATTTTTTAAAATACTTGTTTAAGTTTTACAATTGCATTTTTAAAGTACCTAATGACTAAGGGTCAAAAATGACTATGCAGTCGAGTACCTCCCTATGAAACCTGATTAATAAGAGCTTAGAGTGGTATGCTTAATTGATGAGATATTAGGATTTAGTTTCAAATATTTCTTAGTGCCTCAAAAGTTCACTAATTTGTTCAACATTTTAATCATCGTTACTATCGCCATTTTTAAATTCATCATACTATTTGTTATAAAATTTTGTATGATACTCTCTACAATTAAATATGTACAATATACCATATTATTTAGACTAATATAGAAAATTATCTAAATATACACAAAGTTTTACAAAAAGAAGCCTAAAAATAATATGTCAGCAAGAAAAATACAAAATAAATACTCATTTGTTCACATTCTTTGTTAGCCAAGTTAAATTTCTATAAGTTCTCATTTTGAGGAGTTTGTGCATTTTTTCCAGATTAGGTAAAATGAAATGTTATTATATAAGTCTTTGTCAAAAGACAGGTGTATCATATAGGAATAAATTTTATCACAAAAAGAAATGTGACATATATGTCTATTGACTTAGATGCCCTAGGTAGCAATTGAAGGACTTAGCAACATAGGTGGTATTTTCATCTCTTCTTCTTGCTGAGGCTTGAGACTCCAGAAGTGAAAAGAAAATCACAGGAGATAAGAAAACCTGGATACATAGGTATGGTCAAGAACAAGGTTAGATTTTTCTGGACCATGACTTAGAATTACATAGAATATCGGTAAACATTTGTGTCCATCTTTCAAAGACTAAAAAGAATATTATATGATTGAGACTAGGTAGGATACCTAATTAAAAGGGATTTAAACTTAAATATAAATCTGGGGAGGATAAGTACTATATAAAACCCTGCAATCCAAAAAATGGATGAAAGACAAGGCATGCAACACTAAAAGAAGGATAATTGTTGGTAGCTGTTATGTAATAGAGAGATTTGAAATCGAAGGCAGATCTGAGTTTGAATCCCATTTCTTCTGCCTAATGCTTTCTGAATTTGTGAAAAATGTTTTCTTTGTGCCAGAATCCTCAGATTATTAATCTAAATTTGCAGTGAAGATTTTGTTTTGAATAAAATATTTTGGAGAACCTATTCATTTTTCTTTGCTCCTCAAAGGTTGAGTG